AGTGAAATCACTCCAACTCCTTCCGTATTCCACGGAATATGACCCGTCTTGAACTTTGAGAAATTCCCCGGGTCTGTGTGAAATTCCAGTTCCAAATAATTCACATGAATGGTTCACAAGAATCCAGGTAGGTTTGATCTAGTTCCCTAGATGGGAATGAGAGGGATGTAAAATTTGAGAGGCAACATGACATGGACTAGAGAGAGAATGAATTAACACTGGGGAAGCACGTGGGGGCGCGCCGGACACCTAGAAGGCACTCAAAAAGTATGAGGTAGAATTAAAGGAAAGTGAACCTTCCTTTGGCTGTCTCGGCCTGATTCTCACCGCAGCAAGGAGAAAGGGACAGGGTCACCTTGGCGGGTGCCAGGCGGAGCCCGGCCAGACGGGCGCGGCTGGAGGGCAGCGCGCAGGCGCAGGCGGCGCACGTGGCCCCGGACACGCAGCGCTGCGGCGGGGCCAGCGCCCCAACCCCGGAGTGGGGCCGAGGCGCGCAGCCTCTCAACGACTCGACGCCAACGGGGTCTCTCGGATCGCGGCGCGAGGCAGGAGGGGCGGGGCAGGAGGGCCGCGGCAGGCCCGGGCCGCCAAAGTTGTCAGCAAGGTCGAGGGCCGGACGTGGGGCCCCAGAGCGACGCTGAGTGCGTGCGGGACTCGGAGTACGTGACGGAGCCCCGAGCTCTCATGCCCGCCACGCCGCCCCGGGCCATCCCCCGGAGCCCCGGCTCCGCACACCCCAGTTCGGCTCACCGGTCCTATCTGGGGCCAGAGTTTCGCCCGCACCACTACAGGGCCGCTGGGGAGTCGGGGCCCCCCAGATCTGCCCGCCTCAAGTCCGCGGGACGTCACCCCCCTTTCCACGCTACTGCAGCCGTCGCAGTCCCACCCCTTTCCGGGAGGTGAGGGAATGAGTGACGGCTCTCCCGACGAATGGCGAGGCGGAGCTGAGGGGGCGTGCCCCGGAGGCGGGAAGTGGGTGGGGCTCGCCTTAGCTAGGCAGGAAGTCGGCGCGGGCGGCGCGGACAGTATCTGTGGGTACCCGGAGCACGGAGATCTCGCCGGCTTTACGTTCACCTCGGTGTCTGCAGCACCCTCCGCTTCCTCTCCTAGGCGACGAGACCCAGTGGCTAGGTAATGATTGGGGAAGGGCTGAGCAACGGGCATGGAAAACATGAACTGTGTGTTTCTTCTACAGAAGTTCACCATGTCTATTCTCAAGATCCATGCCAGGGAGATCTTTGACTCTCGCGGGAATCCCACTGTTGAGGTTGATCTCTTCACCTCAAAAGGTATGTGCCACCTCCTTGGTTTCCATGGTTCCATTGCTACTACATCTTTTTTCCTCTCATCCAGGTCTCTTCAGAGCTGCTGTGCCCAGTGGTGCTTCAACTGGTATCTATGAGGCCCTAGAGCTCCGGGACAATGATAAGACTCGCTATATGGGGAAGGGTAAGCCTTAGAACCCACAGCCCATGGCCTCCCTGCTTCCAGCCCCATTCCTGGCCTTGCCCAGTCCTGTCCTCTCTGGGTGGCACTTGCACTTGCAGGTTTATGGCAGGTAAACCTGCTGTGACCCATGATGTTGATGGAAGCAGTGCACCACCTTGTGGACAGGAAAGTTGGTGTGTGGATTCCGGGGTTCCCGAGCCTGCATGCTCTGGGTCGAGAGTTCCAATGCTTGCTTCTATTGCAGTTTGTTCCCAATCTGCGAAATACTCCTTCACGGTTAGGACAGGAACCCAAGCATGAGAACAGGGCCTGTTAACTAAAGAAAAGTTTCCCCATCTCCCAGGAGGGTTCTGTGGGCCCTCCAGAGATCATCAGCCTCTTCACGGGCTAGAAAGGATCCAGGGAAGGTCTAACCAATGACCTGCCCTGAATGGTGAGCTGCAGGTGTGTCATTTAGTGTGATTTTCCTGTTGACTGACTCATAGGAGCCCTGCTCTGTGGCAGAGCTAGCCTCTGGCTGTATTCAAATTGACTTAGTGTGTGTGCAACATTGACCTTTCTAGAGATAGAACATGTGGCCAAATTACAGAAAAGCACATAGGGCTAGATCACGCATTCTCAGTGGGGCACCCGGAAAACTCCAAAAAGGCTGCAGGGAGGGGACAATGATGAAATCAGGTTGTGAAACACTGGGCTGGTGTCGCAGTGGTGGTGCTGGGTGTTCAGTCCCGCTTTAATGCTGTAAGAAGCACTCTACACACACGAACATGTTACCATTTGACCGTTGTTTAATGGCGTACGTGGGGACTTAGCCGGAGCAGGATGATGCTGTGCCTTGATGGTAATGAGTGCTCAGTAAGTAAGCATTTGTGGAAGATTGAACGCATGGCCCCTGAAATGCTCTCCTCTGCTTTCCTGCCCCCTCACTGTCTCTCACTCGCAGTCCTTAATCACCGGTTCTCTTCTGAGTCTCTCTCATTTTTCCTTCTTCATCCTCTGCTGGGCAGGCGTCTCCAGACCCATTAAGTATATTAATGAGTTCCTGGCACCAGCCCTGTGCACTCAGGTAACTGATTGAACAGCCTTTAGTCTGCAGTTGGCGTTTCCAGTGCATGGTCTTGCAAACTAACCTCCAGTCAGATCGTTCTGAGCCAGCTGCTGTTTTGTGTGGCTCTAACCCTCTGGGGTCCTAGGTAGGAGCACTCAGACTGGGCCGGAAAGTCCTCCGATTCTGGGGGGAAAGGGGAGAGGGGGAAGAGGTCCCACAGAAGGTCCCTTGGTGGGCTTCCGCGTCGGCCTCAACAGTGGTTCTCTCTAACAATGCTGCTCAAGCCTGTTTTAAAGTTAATGTCAGTAATTTGATTTGATTGTTCCTTCCAGGTGTCTCAAAGGCTGTTGAGCACATCAATAAAACTATTGCGCCTGCCCTGGTTAGCAAGGTAGGACCTGCCTCCTGATAACTAATGTGTCTCCCAACCCCTCATTCTCCCCTCTCCCTCGTAGAAACTGAACGTCACAGAACAAGAGAAGATTGACAAACTGATGATCGAGATGGATGGAACAGAAAATAAATGTGAGTGGCCTGAGGTGGCGTCTTTACTGGGGACTTCATTCCACTCGGTTCTCTTCTGTTCTAGCTAAGTTTGGTGCGAACGCCATTCTGGGGGTGTCCCTTGCCGTCTGCAAAGCTGGTGCCGTTGAGAAGGGGGTCCCCCTGTACCGCCACATCGCTGACTTGGCTGGCAACTCTGAAGTCATCCTGCCAGTCCCGGTGAGTGGTTTATTGGAACTTCCCAAGCAAGGAGTGCCATGCTTCTCTGCTCTGCTCTCCCCAGGCGTTCAATGTCATCAATGGCGGTTCTCATGCTGGCAACAAGCTGGCCATGCAGGAGTTCATGATCCTCCCAGTCGGTGCAGCAAACTTCAGGGAAGCCATGCGCATTGGAGCAGAGGTTTACCACAACCTGAAGAATGTCATCAAGGAGAAATATGGGAAAGATGCCACCAATGTGGGGGATGAAGGCGGGTTTGCTCCCAACATCCTGGAGAATAAAGAAGGTAAAGGCGCTAGGGAACCGCCCCCCCACCCATTTCCAAACCTGTTGTCACCATCTCTTCCCAGGCCTGGAGCTGCTGAAGACTGCTATTGGGAAAGCTGGCTACACTGATAAGGTGGTCATCGGCATGGACGTAGCGGCCTCCGAGTTCTTCAGGTCTGGGAAGTATGACCTGGACTTCAAGTCTCCCGATGACCCCAGCAGGTACATCTCGCCTGACCAGCTGGCTGACCTGTACAAGTCCTTCATCAAGGACTACCCAGGTGAGTGTTCCCCGAGTGCCATCTCCCTTTCCACACTGATGAAGCGTGTCCCTCCTTTCCTTAGTGGTGTCTATCGAAGATCCCTTTGACCAGGATGACTGGGGAGCTTGGCAGAAGTTCACAGCCAGTGCAGGAATCCAGGTAGTGGGGGATGATCTCACAGTGACCAACCCAAAGAGGATCGCCAAGGCCGTGAACGAGAAGTCCTGCAACTGCCTCCTGCTCAAAGTCAACCAGATTGGCTCCGTGACCGAGTCTCTTCAGGCGTAAGTGTCTTCCCAGGCGAGCAGCTTTCCCGTCATGCCATCTGGGTTGTTCCTTGGCTTCCAGGTGCAAGCTGGCCCAGGCCAATGGTTGGGGCGTCATGGTGTCTCATCGTTCGGGGGAGACTGAAGATACCTTCATCGCTGACCTGGTTGTGGGGCTGTGCACTGGGCAGGTAAGAATGAGCGTCTCCTCCTTTCTTCTCTGGCTGTAAGCAAATGGCCTTTCTTTTCTCCTAGATCAAGACTGGTGCCCCTTGCCGATCTGAGCGCTTGGCCAAGTACAACCAGCTCCTCAGGTAAGGAGGGCTCCTGAGAACAAGGGGCCTGTCTCCCCATCTCTTTACCTTTCTCCTTCCCAAGAATTGAAGAGGAGCTGGGCAGCAAGGCTAAGTTTGCCGGCAGGAACTTCAGAAACCCCTTGGCCAAGTAAGCTGTGGGCAGGCAAGCCCTTCGGTCACCTGTTGGCTACACAGACCCCTCCCCTCGTGTCAGCTCAGGCAGCTCGAGGCCCCCGACCAACACTTGCAGGGGTCCCTGCTAGTTAGCGCCCCACCGCCGTGGAGTTCGTACCGCTTCCTTAGAACTTCTACAGAAGCCAAGCTCCCTGGAGCCCTGTTGGCAGCTCTAGCTTTGCAGTCGTGTAATTGGCCCAAGTCATTGTTTTTCTCGCCTCACTTTCCACCAAGTGTCTAGAGTCATGTGAGCCTCGTGTCATCTCCGGGGTGGCCACAGGCTAGATCCCCGGTGGTTTTGTGCTCAAAATAAAAAGCCTCAGTGACCCATGAGAATACTCCGTGTGCCTGTGTATGTCTGGAACAATCT